GTTTGTCCCCATACAACAGACTTGGTAACTTCAGGCCCTTCCCTGGGGCCCCTGAACTGTGCCGACTCCCGAGGGTCATGAAGGCTGGCTCGCCCAGCATCTGGGCTTGACACTAGCTGTGAGATTGCTCCCTGCTCAGGGCAGGTCATTGGCACATCTCTTCTGTCCCCAGGCCACACAAAAGCACCTGTTCTCCCTCCCCTTGCCCTTCTGTGTCTTCCCTTTAAAGCAAGTGGCATGCTTCAGATTCCACGTCCAGTGTTCTTCAGCACCGTCTAAAGATCGTTCTAATCAGAGGAGTCAGGTCAGGAGTAGAAACGGTCCCGTGCAGAGGCAACTGGATTCTTCCCTGGCTTGCAGCATGAAGTGCGCCCAGCAGCTCCTGGAGCAAGGCCTGGCTCAGCGAGGCTACCGAGGACCTGCTGTGAAAGGGGGTCTCAGTTTTCCTTTGGCTTGGCTGGTGACCTCAGCACTGAAGAGAGGGCCATTGGTAATTTAACTTCTTTAGCCCTAGCCCTCCAGGCTTTCCTGGAGGTCCAGGCAAGCATGGAGGCATTGATGAGATTTGGGAAGACTATTCAGGCCTGCCTGCACCAGCGCGAGGCTGGCCACTGTGGGTGCAGCCCCTGGTCCCCAGCAGTGTCACCTTCATGCTCCTGGGCCTCCCTAGGCCCCTCACCTGAGGCCTCTCTGCTGGCTTGGCTTTGCCTCTCACTACAAGCCTGGTAGTAGGCGGTAGGACTTACCGTTTCCTCTTCAGAATAAAGAACATGCTTTCTGATCAGTGGTGAATAAAGATATAATTTTTAAAATAAAAAGAATAAAGAGCAATTCTAAAATTATGCATTTTATTAACGATTGTGCTAATTTAGCTTCTGGTTAATTGAAGTTTTACGATACTATAACCGTTACTTTTACCTCCACAAGCCAGTGGAGAAAAAAGAAATTGTGTTTAGTTATGGGTTCTGGTTAGCTGAGTTTAGTTGACATTTTATTGTCTTGACATATTTTTCTTCTATTCTTCCCAGGGAGATGCAGTTAAAGACTTGATGCTTCGCTTTCTGGGTGAAAAAGCTGCAGCAAAGAGACAAGTCCTAAATGCCGACTCAGTGGAACAATCTTTTGTTGGATTGAAACAGCTAATCGTAAGTGACAATGTGTTTGATTTCAGTGTTGTTGTTTGGTCACATGTTCTGCCGTGTCTTGCAGAGCTGCAGAAACTGGAGGGCAGCAGTGGACCTGTGCGGACGTCTCCTCACAGCCCACGGCCAGGGCTACGGCAAGAGCGGGCTGCTCACCAGCCACACGACAGATTCACTGCAGGTGAGAACACCTTTCAGGTGCTGGAGTTTAACAACCTATTGTTTCCATTGTATTTTGTTTTTAGCTCTGGTTTGTCAGGCTGGCACTACTAGTGAAGTTGGGCCTTTTCCAGAATGCTGAGATGGAATTTGAACCCTTCGGAAATCTTGATCAGCCAGATCTTTATTACGAGTACTACCCGCACGTGTACCCTGGGCGCAGGGGTAAGGCCATGGTATTTAATATTTGTACATTTAACAAACTCACTCAGCACTGATTGGATTCCAGGCTCCATGGTCCCCTTCTCGATGCGCATCTTGCACGCGGAGCTTCAGCAGTACCTGGGGAACCCACAGGAGTCGCTGGATAGACTGCACAAGGTGAAGACTGTCTGCAGCAAGGTAGGTGGCGCTGTCATTCTTCCCTGCCACGGGATTTTGTCCTTCTCATTTGGAATGATTGCAGATCCTGGCCAATTTGGAGCAAGGCTTAGCAGAAGACGGCGGCATGAGCAGCGTGACTCAGGAGGGCAGACAAGGTGGGTCGGCCGGACTTTGCTGACTAGATGCTTTGTGCACTTACAGGCTGCTCTTACCTTGTAGCCTCTATCCGGCTGTGGAGGTCACGTCTGGGCCGGGTGATGTACTCCATGGCAAACTGTCTGCTCCTGATGAAGGTACGTGGGTGGCCAAGCAGGGCTGCCATGTGCTCTAAAGTACGTTGGGTTTTTCTTCCCACAGGATTATGTGCTGGCCGTGGAGGCGTATCATTCGGTTATCAAGTATTACCCAGAGCAAGAGCCCCAGCTGCTCAGCGGCATCGGCCGGATTTCCCTGCAGGTACCTGTGCACGGTCAGACATGAGCCAGAAATCAACTAAACTGACTAAATTTTGTCAAAGCAGATTGGAGACATAAAAACAGCTGAAAAGTATTTTCAAGACGTTGAGAAAGTAACACAGAAATTAGATGGACTACAGGGTAAAATCATGGTTTTGATGAACAGGTAAATATTTTAAAACTAAATATATGTTTTCTCCCGCTAACTGCCACCGTTGCTTGTGTTACAGCGCGTTCCTTCACCTCGGGCAGAATAACTTTGCAGAAGCCCACAGGTTCTTCACAGAGATCTTAAGGATGGATCCAAGAAACGCAGTGGTAAGATCCCCAAGCTGCAGGATCCTCCATCCTGGGCCAACCCTGGGCGTGTGCTCCTCCCTAGGCCAACAACAACGCTGCCGTGTGTCTGCTCTACCTGGGCAAGCTCAAGGACTCCCTGCGGCAGCTGGAGGCCATGGTCCAGCAGGACCCCAGGCACTACCTGCACGAGAGCGTGCTCTTCAACCTGACCACCATGTACGAGCTGGAGTCCTCACGGAGCATGCAGAAGAAACAGGCCCTGCTGGAGGCTGTCGCCGGCAAGGAGGGGGACAGCTTCAACACACAGTGCCTCAAGCTGGCCTAGCTGCCTCCAACACACTACGTCAGAAGGACCCGGGTCTTTGAAACTGTGTCTTGAAGCTAATGTATTAATGTGACATGGAGGAACTCAATAAAACTCCTGCTTCACTGGTGTCTGCTGCGTGTCTTCTTGGTCCCAA